GCAGAAAGGGCGAGTGGATAAGGTCGGCAGCTGCGAGCCTGTCTCTGGGGTGCAGTTCTTCTTAAGGCAGCCGACCACCCAAGCGCAGGGCCAGGAGCCAGCTCTACCCGGCTTCTCCAGGTCCTGTGTGTTTGGGGTTCCCTGGCGAGGAAACCCTGGAGTAGAAGCCCTGTGTTCTGGGTATTAAAAACATTAAAAAAAATACGTTAAGACAAATTTGATCGTAGCTCATACTGCAGTTACAGGTTTTAAAAGCTGGTTTCTAAGTTAAGCAGGTGACCAGGTAGGGTGCTTGCTCCCACCCCCATCCCCTGTTCCATTATCCAAGGGGTCTTATCCTGACTTCTCAAGTGTGGAAACACACAGTCACGTGTTCCTTGGGACTGTGGAAAACGTGCACTTTGGGGCTCACAGGGGCTGGCTTTTCAGCATTGACACGGTGTTCTTCTTTCCTGTCTTGTTTTGGTGATCATCCCACACGACTAGATTAACCTGTTGTTTTTGCAAAGCCCCAGGATTTTCCTAAGCGTCCAAGCCGCCCGGCCTTGTCTTTGTTATGAAATAGTCAAAGGGCTTCAAAACTGCAGGCAGTTGCCGCGCACGGCGCCCGTCCTTGGAGGCCTTTTCTCTGAGAATGGAGTTTTAGATTCAGGGATTTATGACTTGACTTTCCCGGGGCCGGCGCCCCTGCGGAAGCGGCGGTGGCTCGGGAGTCAGACCCGGTTCCCACGCCGCCGGGAGCATCCTCCCCGCCATCTGCGGTCGGGTCTTCTCGACAGGGCCCGGCGGCCTTTGCAGGACGCGAGTTGGGGGGCTCCGAAGGCGGCCGGCGCGCCCCCCCGCGCCTCCCACAATCCCCGGCGCCCGGCCCCGCGCCCCTGACCCGGGTGTCACCGCGGAGCTGCGGGAGGCCTCGGCGGTCTTCGGACGCGGTCGGGAAAGTGGCGAGCGCGCGCCCGCGTCCGCGCCCCCGCTCGCGAACGCCGGCTTCGGCCATTTCCGGCGCGGCGCCCTTCGGCAAGTTCCGCAGTCGCCTGTCGGAAATGGCTGCCGGCCGGCAGGGGGAGCGGCGGATCAGGCGCGGCCTGGAAGGCGGGCGGCCGGCAGCCAGAACGGCTTCTGGGACGCCGACTTTCGCGCAGGCGGCGGCGGCGGCGGCGGCGGGTCCCTGAGCTGGAAGCCGGTAGGACTGCTGGCCGCGCGTGAGCCCGAGGATCCCCGCCCCCACACGCCCTCTCTCGTCCCAGTTTGGGCTGCTCGGGACCCGCCTCCACCTTTTTTTGGACGCTCGGCTGCAGCTGTTGGGCTTCCTCTGCTCCCTGAAGCCCTCCACCCTCTGTGACCCGCGGCGTTTCTCTGGCTGCTGGCCCGGAGCATCTTCTGTCGGCGGAGGCGCAGCTCCGGACTACCCCCACCCCTTCCCGAGCACACCTTCCCACATCTGCCCCCCGCTTCTACACGCAGTCGCCTGCTGCCCTCCCCGCTGGCTCTTTTTGCCGGGCTCGCCTCCTTTCAGGAGCCACAGTCAGAGGAGCCGCTTCCTGTCCGAGGGTCCAGGTGCTGCAGGACCCTGGCTCCCAGGCCCAGCTCCCCTAGAGCCGGCCTCGCGCTGCACGGGCTGGACCGGACAGGGGTGCGCGGGGCGTGTGTGCGCGGCGGAGCTCCGAGCCCAGCGACGGGGACAGCACCTATTCCGAGCCCCTCGGAGGCGAGCCAGGGCTGCCCGGCTGCTGATGGGTGCTGCTTTCTCTTCCCCACATTGAGCGAGAGCTTCGGCTCCTTTTATTAATAAAATCTGTTTGGCTCTCAGAAGACTTAAATTTTGTGGATTTTGCCCCTCCCCCGCCACCCGCACCACCCCACCCCCGCCCTTCCCCGCAACCTGGATTTTTCTTCCCTTTTTAAAAACTCTAAAAGCTTCATCAAGTCCTCTTGGTTCGACTCCTTTGGTGGAGGAGGAAGCGCAGAACACCACAACATGTCCATTATTTCCCCCATATGTGATTTACTTAAGAGTCGTCTTTAGCATTTCTTGTCACTTTGTCCTATTCTTTGTCCAATTTAGGTAGCTTCATTTTTACTGGCAGAGCTCCCCGTGCTTTCTTTTGTTTTTAAAGGCTTTGTGTGTTGCAGCCATGCAGACTCTGCAGTTTTCTGTATTTTGTTCGGCAGTGAGTCCTGCATTCTGATACAGTGACTATCGCTGTGACCTGTGTGCTGGGATAGTAACTGCGGGGCACAGAGTCTGGAGCGAAGCGAAGCCTTCTCAGCGACTTGCTATTTAGCAGAGGGACTTTGAAATATTTTGTGATGAAAGAAAAACCGTTTTCTTAAACTGTTATTTGATGTGTTAAAAATACCTTATCCTGTGGGAATTTCCCATTCGTTTGCTTGTGGGGAGCCGGAGGAATCATAAGAACTCACGAGCAAGAGAGAATCGAGCCTAAGTGCTTTCTGGAAGAGTCAGAATTGTGGCTCTTCAGACTTCCGGAAACGTGCTTAATGTCCAGAGATGTGAGGGGCATACCTACCTAAAAAATGATTGACAGGCGTATGTCTGTATCCCTCCACTTCTCGCTTTTCTAGTGGGGGAAAACCCTGTTAATACTTGGTGTGTAGTTGGGATCTTTCAGTGATTAGGCCTCAAGAGTTTTGACCTCGGAGTAAAAAGATTTTAAGGGAACAGTTTGGAGAGAAGTAAGTCGGGCCAGGCCGAGCATGGGAAATGTATTTCTAGGAGAGAGGGCAAGTCCAGAGGGTGGTTTGAAGCCAGCAGAAGACTAGAGAGAGACCTGTTCTTTTCCGCAGGGCCCTAGGCCAGCTGTGGATTGGAGGGTTATGGGTGATGAGGGGCTGCAGGAGTGATGCGGAGTCCTTGTCTCAGTTGAGACTGGTGGTCTTCTGGAGGAGGGTGGGAGGGATTCCCTGATGTAGACTCAGGTGTTAGGAGAAAAATGAAGTCCCATCAGACCTACTCTTGGTAAAGGTTCGAGCGCCTTTGTATGTTACTCTAGAGTGAGGCGAGGAATATGAAACCAGGACGTTTCATAACGTCCTAAAACTGCCTACTCCATTCGCTGGTTATTAAGTTTAGCTCAGAAAACTTCTATTAACATATTTCTATTTTATTTTTGTTACCCCTTCATTTCGGCAACTATCATTTCGAAGACTTTCAATGATAGGGCAGCTGACTGAGAGGGAAGAAAGGATTTTTCACGTTTGGAGGTTTCATGGAAATAGCATAGCCCAGGCAGAGAGAGTTTGTGAGCTCAAGAGGGACAGAGGTGGGCTCACCTGTAAGCTTCATCTTTTCTTTTCTTGCCTGAACCAGTTGCACAGTCCTTTTAAATTTTCAGTCATTCAGACCTCTTGGGTGATGTTACTAGGGAGAAGAGAAGCAGGATTTAAAAAACCTGTGATCTTGAAAATAGAAGAGGATTGGGGAGACTCATTACTAACATACTTCCCTCTCCCACAGTTAGGCCATAAAGTGCAGTGTAGGATACTACTCACATGCACCCAAATGACCCATCAAAAGTCTAGAAGTGGAGCCATAGGAAGATGAACTGTAGAATCTGTTGGAGAGTGAAAGCATCATATACATAATATATAAGAATGCCTACTATACGCAGCCATACAAACGGAATCCATAACTGAATGAGCAAAGCTGTATTCCAGTGAAACTTTATCTACAAAAGCAGGCAGCTGCCGCTTGCGGGTGCCTGCCTTAGAGTGCCACCCCTCACACACATGCCTTTCCTTTGGTATATTCCTTCATTTGGCTGTGTCCAATACCTTTTGGACTGGTCAATAATATTAATGGTTAACGTCCTGGATGTTTGCTTTTTTGACCATTTTCCCTTTAAAGTCTCTTTTCCAACTTGCTTTTAAATGTTTTTTCAGCAATTTTGACCTACTCTTTCCAGCATGGCTTCTTTTCTTTTTCTTTTTTTTTTCAATTTTTCTATTGAGACGGCGTCTCGCTCTTTTCGCCCAGGCTAGAGTGCAATGGCATGATCTCAGGTGACTGCAAACTTCCGCCTCCCAGGTTCAAGTAATTCTCCTGCCTCAACCTCCCAAGTAGCTGGCATTACAGGTGTGTGCCACCACACCCGGCTAATTTTGTATTTTCAGTAGAGACTGGGTTTCACCAAGTTGGCCAGGCTGGTCTTGAACTTCCACCCACCTCAGCCTCCCAAAGTGCTGGGATATAGGCTTGAGCCGCCGCATCCGGCTTCCTTTGTTTCTGAAGTAGAGCTGTAAAATATAAAAGCACAGTGGCTTCGAATGGAGAAAATAGTTGATGGGATCCCAAATTATTAATGGAGTCTGTGGAAAATTAAGGGGGGCCTTAAAGCCTTATGCCTGAAATCTTGGAGGTGAAACGAGAAGGAGGTCTTGGGAATGGCCTTGCTGCCTTGAGTAGGTAGGGTGGTGAAATTTTCCCCACAGCAAAACATGTTTTTGTGCTTCCTGGGAGCAAGGCAATTGTCAGTGAGGGCCTAGAGTCTAAAAGGATCTTTGAGGTCATCCGGTCTAACCCCTTAATTTACGAGTTAACAAAGGACAAGGAGCTTATGAGTCAAGAACGAGGAATTGGGAAGTTAGGGGACCTGATGAATCAGAAATATGGTAATGATGATGGGATGGTAAAGCGTCTCAAGCTGAATTCACCCACAAAGGGTGAAGGAGAATGCCCGAGTCATAAGCTGATTTAAGGCTGGGCACGGTGGCTCACACCTGTAATCCCAGCACTTTGGGAGGCGGAGGTGAGAGGATCACCTTGAGTCCAGGAGTTCAAGACCAGCTTGAGCAACATTATAGTAAGACCCTGTCTCTTAAAAAAAAAAAAAAAGGAAAAACCTGATTTATGTATGGCTTAGCAAACTTGCTTCACTTTCTCTATCTCATTCAGGGAGGCCCAGGGCACTAACGATATCAATTGTATGCCTCCACAGCATAAAATAAAAATCATGTATGTTTGAGAAGCGAAAACCGTTAGATTAGTTTATATTCTAGGCACTTGCATACTAAGTTGACTGTTCTGAGAATAAGTTAGCAAAATCCATCTGAAGACCTTATTTGAAAACCTTGTTTCTACATCGCTACCCAGCCCTTATGAAAATGACGCATCTCATTTTAGGAGGGAGAGTGAGAAAGATAGGAAGAATGCAGAAATCACCTATAATTTCACAATCTAGAAGTGCCTCTGTTGGTGTTTTTGCTTCTGTTTGTTTTTCTATTCAGAAATATATACATATGCATTTTAAACATGTTATACTGCATATATGGCTTTGAATCTGTATTTTTCCAGCTAACATTGTGAACATGTTTTCATTTTATTTAAAACCATTGAAAAGCTTCCTAATGGTATCATAGTCATATCAGTGACAGTCACACTTTGTTTAACCTTGCTCCTAGTCTTGGACATTTAATTTATATATTTTATACAGATGATAAAGAATAATGAGGTGATTGCATCTTTACATACAAATCTTGCTCACCTAAAATATATTCCTAGAAAGTGAAATTGCTGAATCAGAGATAAGAAAATTTTGAAGGTTTTTTTCTTACAAATGGCAAATTACTTTTCAGTTTACCTTTCTACTAACACAAGAGTACCTGCCACATTGTAGCAGCCAGCATAGTTCAGAGTTGTACTGTACTTTAATCACTATTTTAATGTTTTAGTATGAGCATTTTGGAAGTTAAATCTTTTTTCTCACTCATGATTCTTTAAGAATAATTTCTCGGATAGAATTACAGGGAAAGAGGATAGACACAGTTTCAGTGTTTTTATTACTGCCAAATTGTGCTCCAGAAAGGTGTGCCAATTTGCAATCCCAGCAGCCAAGTGTGGGAATGTTTACCCTGGATCCTGCTTAGCACCAGATATTATAATTTTACAATACTTTGATGATTTATTAGTGGAAAATATCACAGTATCTTGTTTGAAATGTGTATTTCTTTGATCGCTAGGAAGGTTAAACATATAAACATGTTTATCACTTGAACCCTTTTTTTGTGTAACTTCTTATTTATGTCCGTTGACCACTGTTGATTGCTTTCTTTTAATTCTGTCATATTGAGCAGGCTTCCCCATTTTTAATCAAATTTAAGCTTTTTTTTTTTCCTTCTGAATACATAGAATCATTTGATTCTTATATAGTCAAACCTGTTGAACATTTCTGGATTTTACTTTTGCTTGGATTCCTGGAAAAGTGGCTGTACTTGAGATGAGATTACATGTATATTTTCCTTTTCTTGTTACGGTTCATTTATTATAATTAACTCTTGAATCCACCTGGAACTTATTTTTGGATTTGGTTTGTCATGCAGTAATCTGACTTTATTTTTTTTCCCAAATAGATGTGTCACATTATTTATTGAAAAATGTAATGAGGTGTTCTTTAAAAAGATTGCAACAAGGTAATATTTTTAATTACAAAAGTAATACATAATGATTGTAAAATGAATTAAGACAAAATGAATCCTCTAAGTAAACAAATGGTAGATAAGCAAGAAGCAGTATACAGGGCTGTAGGTCATACGGACCTGGATTTGTAACTTGGTTGCTGTATTGCCTTGAACAAGTTTCCTATCCTTGGTGATACACCACTGCTTCATCGGTGAAGTGGAAATGACAGTACTCCCATGTGGCTGATGAAATGTATGTGTGAAGTGTGTTATCTAGAGTACTGTGCCTAGCACACTGTAAATATAAATCAGTAGCAATTATGAAAAAGCCCTCTCCTCCCCATCTTCCAAGGGTATGTGGTGCATTGAAGTGCGGACTTTCTGCGTTAGCTAAGGGATAGTGCTGTTTGTCTTCCTTAGCTGTCTATGTTGATTGAGCTGCCATCAATCTGAATCTCCATTACTATCAATTCTTCATTAGACCAATAGTTTTGGAGTTAGGGTTGTGTGCTCTGCATTAAAATCACCTGGGAACTTTGTCAAACTGCAGGAGTTTTCCCCCACACCTAGGAATTCTGATTTAGTTAATGTAGCACGGTCCCGGTTTGTTATTTGAAAAAATTCTTAAGTGGTGAATCTGATTTTTACACATAATTAAACTGACTGGTAAAACAATACGATTTGGATTTGTGGGACATTAGCGAACTGGTGGGAAGGGAAGCAGATAAGGCAATGGCATAATTTTCAAATTGAGGACTTATCCTGGGAGTTGAGACTTCTGGGCCCAGGTTTGTTGCCAAGTAAACAGATAACTTGGAGTAATCAATAGCCTCATTTTCCTTGTTAATATCTATATATTCAGCAGCGGAAGGAATGCTCACCACTTATTGATGAGTTCCTTTTGTATTTTGTGATTTGTCTGCTAGTGGCATTTGTGGAACACCTTGGGATTTAGAAACCTACTCTTAAGCCCAAAGAATAAATTGTTTTCCCTTTCAAACAGCCCTGTAATAAGGGCGGCTCAAACTCTGGTTCTCTGGTTGCATCATAATCTTCACTCTTCAGTCAGTAGGTCAAGGCACAACCAGTTTTTCACACTTCGTTTTGCTTTTTAATTGCTGAGGATGTTCTGTTTCCCTTTTTTCATCCAGGCTAGGTTACACAGTAAGAAACCACTGTGGTCGTTGGATTGTGAAAAACATAGGGCCTTGGTCTCCTGTAACTTGGGAAGTGTCTACATGTAGTTCTTAGAGCTTACTCTTTATCTACAATTAGTTTCCCTGGGAAGTGCCTTTTTTTTTTTTTTTTTTTTAAACAGAAGACAAATCAGTGATAGTGTTGGGAAATGTGTTTTAGTGCTTATTAACATACTTCCTGACTTCACGAACTAGGTACTGTCTTGCCTTGACAGGCTGTTTGTCATGCCTGTAGTTAGGAAATCAGGAAATGATGTTTTTTTGGGTTGTTAGTACTTAAAAACAAAACAATCCTCTGAAATACTGCTTTCAGTGACCTCACTGAAATGGTTTCCTGTGGAGAACTCTCTTTACCTAATTGGAAGGGCTCCTGGTGATGGCAGCAATGACAGCAGCATGCAGACAGCTCTGTAGAACCCGCACCTGGGTTGTCATGGAGTTCTGCCACTTGATGGGCCTATTTTGACCTAAATGAAAAAGAGAAAATAGTACTACAAGCACAGATATACAGGTGGGCCATAGGCACAGTGGCAAACATCTTTTGTTCTGAGTCTGCTATTCTCTTTAGCAGGTAAATACTTTGAATATAGTGTTGGTTTTGGGTTTTAGAGGAATATTATGTGTGTCAATTGTAATTATTATTCATGGTTACAGCGGAGTAGCAGTGATATGGAGAATGTAAAAATGATACACATGATAGGCATGTGTGTGTGTGCCTGCTCGCACTCTTACTTGAATTAATATAGACAGTGTAACATAATAAAGGCATTAAAGGTATGAGCTTTACAGCCAGCTTGCTTTGGTTTGAATTCAAGTTTTACCACATAACATGGGTGACCCATGGCTCATTAGCCTCTGTGCTTTGGTTTCCTCGTGTACAGAACAGGAATAACAGTAAACCCACTTCACGGGATTGCTGTGAGGATTAAGTGAGTGTGTTGAGGAATATATGGTAATAGGTTTAACCCGGCATACAGTAAGCATTCAATACCTGTTAGCTATTATCATAATTATTTAAGATATTAGAGGCCGTTGAAGGTTTCATTGGGAACATCTGGAAAGCGTCTAGCCTCTCTCTCTGTTTCTCACTCTGTTCTCCCTTCATACCTTCCACGTGGAAGGCATAACAGCCAGATGGAGCAGTGACTCCCTTCTTCCCTGTCGCGCCTCCTGTCTCTCCTGTCTCTCCGGGTGAGTGTTTTAGTGTAGTTTAACTTTTTTTCTTTCTTTTGGAGTAGTCTGATAATTTTCTGCATATAAAAAAATTTACAGTTTTATTAAAAGATGCAAAAGAAGACCTAAATAGAGACATATCCCAGATCCGCAATGGGAAGTTTCAATATCAGTGTTTTAGTTTTACAAGGAGAAAAGTCGAGTCTGTAGGATGGTTGTTATATCAACAAACTCTTGAAAGCAAGGCCGTGAGTAATGTTCCTGCAGATAATCGCAGTTTGCTATTGTGATAAGGGATGTGAGAGGAGGAGGGCCCTGGTACGTGGAGGTGGAGGGGCGAGAAGGTGAAGGGGAACACCAGCACGTGCACAGTTCTGGATTGGAACTCTGAGCCCCGACTTCTCAGCCCACCGCTCAGACTCTCGAATGGAGTGATTACATTACAGCTTTCCAGGGCTACTGCTTGGTTCAGCCCTCCAATGAGGAGCTAGCAGATGGCGACTTCTGCTTTGCATTTGTCAGCAAAAATGTCTGATTAGGGAAAAGAGTAAAAGGTAGAATGCTGGCCACAATCTGAATGATAAATCTCTGTATACAACTATTTTAATTTTTTTTCCCCTGGGAGAAGACACTGTCATGATCCTGTTCTAGTCATAGAAGATGTGCTTGCTGCCATTGAACGTCTGAGGTGTAGATGTCTGTGTTGCTGACCACTGGAAAAAGGATTATCAGGAGGGAGGTGAAGATGGGAAAAGTAAATTTGAGAGTCAGCCAATCAGGGGGCTAAGCGAAGCTCATTGGCAAGCTCTGGGAGGTGAAGGCAGAAAAGAGGTTGAGGACAAGCCTGCAGGAACAGCTACATTTGGGGAGTGGTGAAAAGGGGTCAGAGAAAGAGAAGCAGGAGAGGACATGGGCAGGAAGTGTAAAATGCAGACTGACTTAATATGAGGTGCACAGCATGGGTGAGAACGCAAGACACTTTGATAGGAGAAATGAAGGTGTAAGTGGGGAGAATTTTTATGCTTCTGGATAGGATTACCCTAATATTGTGTTAAGTATTTTTATGTCTATATTCATGAGAGATTTTTTTTTTGTAGTTTTCTTTCTTTCTTTTTTTTTTTTTTTTTGAGGCAAGGTCTTGCTCTGTCACCCAGGTGTGATCTCACCTCCCACCTCAGCCTCTAGTAGCTGGGACCATGCCTGGCTAATTTAAATTTTTTTTTTTTTGGTAGAGATGGGGTCTCACTGTGTTGCCAGGGCTGGTCTCAAGTCATCCTCTCCCCTCAGCCTTCTGGAGTGGTGTGATTACAGGCATGAGCCGCAGCGCCTGGCTTGTGGTATTCTTTATTTTGGTACTGTCTTTGTCTGGCTTTAGTCAGGGCAATGCTAGGTTTATAAAATGAACTGGGAAGTGTTCCTTCCTCTGGAAGAGACAGTGTAGAGTAGGTGTTTATTTTTCTTTAAATGTTCAGTAGAATTCTTCAGTGAACCATCTGGGGCTGGAGATTTCTTTTTTGGGATTTTCAAAAGTATGAAGTCAGTTTACTTAATAGTTATAAAACTAATTCAGATTATTCCCTATTGGATGAGTTGTGGTACTTTGTGTTTTCCAAGGAGTTGGTCTATTTCACTGAAGTGTATAGAGTTGTTTGTAGCCTGCAGGGACTGTGGTGATAGCCCCTGTTTCATTCCTGCTATTGGAAATTTGTGTCTTTTCCCTTTTTTCTTTGTCATTCTTGTAGGTTTTTCAAACCAGTGACAAACCTCTTTGTTTTCTTGATTTTTCTCTTCTGCTTTTCTGTTTTCGATTTCGTTGATTTCTGCTCTTTAGGTTTGTTTTGTTTTTTTTCTGGGTTCTTGAAGGAGGAGCATAGGTTATTGATTCGAGACTTTTCTTCAATGCAAGAATTTATGCATAAATTTTCCTCTTAGCACTGTTTTAGCCATGTTCCCATTTTTTTTTCTTCCATCTATAATATCTTACTTAATTTGTGCAATAACCCTGGCGGTAGGTAGAGATTTTCAGACTCACTTTACAAAGGAGGAAATGAGCTCAGGGAGATTATGTAACATTCCCAAATTCTCAAGGCTGAGCTGCATCCTGAGCCGGGTAGTCTAGCTGCAGGTCCATATGGCCATCCAGCTGCCTCCTGGCTCTGAAGTTCTCTCTCTGTAGTTTATAATGTATTCAATACAATATATTATTTGTTAATGGATTCATTAACATTATGTTGAGAGCCATGGGGAACACTTTCAGTATGAGGTAGGAGGACTGGGTCCCAGCAAAGCAGAAAGGGAGGATGAGTCAGGGAAGTAGATGGAACACTAAAAAAGCACAGCTTCATGGAAGTCCAGGGGAGAATTGAGAGTTTGTAGGATGAGGAAGTGATCAGTGATAGGATTCATTTATTTAACAAATATTTATAGAGTGTTTACAGTGTGCTGGACACTGGGCTGGGTGCTGGCCACGCAGCAGTGATCCAAACACAAAGGGTTCCTCCCCTCGAGGATTAGGCTTTGGTGGGGAAGGGAGGGAATTAATAAATTACAAGATATTAGGAAGTAAATCAGTGGGTCGGTGCCAGAGAGCATCGGGGGGTAAGAAAGGCAACTTTAAATGGTAATGCCAGGAAAGTTGAGGCCTGAAGGATGAGAAAGAGTCTGCCAGGCAGAAGCCTGGGGAAGAACATTTCAGACAAAACAGGCATAAAGTTTTGAGAGCGAGAAGCTTGGCACAGTCGAGGAGGTAAGAGGAGGCCAGTGTGGCTGAAGCTGAGAATTTTTGTTTTTTGTTTTTTTTTTTAAATCAGGAGAGCAAGCCCTGGAGGTTCACTCTTTCAAGAAGTCGTGTGCTGAGGTGTAATGCTACACAAGTCAGAGGAAGGAAGGGTCCTGAAACACATGGTGAGGAAGGAATGAGTCAGCTGGATTGCTGTTCAAGACTGACATGGTTCTCTTTCTTTTGCAGGCCTGATTGTTGGCAAAGGCATCATAAGAAGCTGGCATTTATTTCTGTTCTAACCTATTACTGTATAACTGTGAATAGACACTATGCATATTTGTTGGTCAGCAAAACCAAGAAACAAGAGCTATGGCATTTGAAAAAGTCTGTCTGATTCCAGGGTGTTTTTCCTGGGTTTCATCATCAGGTACCTCCTCCCTTTCATCTCAGCAAGAATGTGGCACCTTTTATCGTTTGATAAAGATTAAGGACATGTTCTTTGGTCAACAGCCAGAACTTAAAATCTGCTGGAATAGGGTCAGAGACCATTTCAGCTGCAGCTGAGGAAAATGAAATGTTCATTTTATTTGGTGCCTTGTCTGGGGAGCACACTAACTCTTCTGGAAACGTGTCAGTGAAACAGAGATCGTTTTGTGGAATAGCAACCCATGGTTATGGCGAGTGACCCGACGTGATCTGGGGGGCAGGCTGCAGAGGACTCATGACAGGCTATACCATGCTGCGGAATGGGGGCGCGGGGAACGGAGGTCAGACCTGCATGCTGCGCTGGTCCAACCGCATCCGCCTCACGTGGCTCAGCTTCACGCTCTTTGTCATCCTGGTCTTCTTCCCGCTCATCGCCCACTATTACCTCACCACTCTGGATGAGGCTGATGAGGCAGGCAAGCGGATTTTTGGTCCCCGGGTGGGGAACGAGCTGTGCGAGGTGAAGCACGTGCTGGATCTGTGCCGCATCCGGGAGTCGGTGAGTGAAGAGCTCCTGCAGCTGGAGGCCAAGCGCCAAGAGCTGAACAGCGAGATCGCCAAGCTGAATCTGAAGATCGAAGCCTGTAAGAAGAGCATTGAGAACGCCAAGCAGGACCTGCTCCAGCTCAAGAATGTCATCAGCCAGACCGAGCATTCCTACAAGGAGCTCATGGCCCAGAACCAGCCCAAGCTGTCCCTGCCCATCCGACTGCTCCCAGAGAAGGACGATGCCGGCCTCCCTCCCCCGAAGGCCACTCGGGGCTGCCGGCTACACAACTGCTTTGATTATTCTCGTTGCCCTCTCACCTCTGGCTTCCCGGTCTACGTCTATGACAGTGACCAGTTTGTCTTTGGCAGCTACCTGGATCCCTTGGTCAAGCAGGCTTTTCAGGCGACAGCACGAGCTAACGTTTATGTTACAGAAAATGCAGACATCGCCTGCCTTTACGTGATACTAGTGGGAGAGATGCAGGAGCCGGTGGTGCTGCGGCCTGCTGAGCTGGAGAAGCAGTTGTATTCCCTGCCACACTGGCGGACGGATGGACACAACCATGTCATCATCAATCTGTCACGTAAGTCAGATACACAGAACCTTCTCTATAACGTCAGTACTGGCCGTGCCATGGTGGCCCAGTCCACCTTCTACACTGTCCAGTACAGACCTGGCTTTGACTTGGTCGTATCACCGCTGGTCCATGCCATGTCTGAGCCCAACTTCATGGAAATCCCACCACAGGTGCCGGTGAAGCGGAAATATCTCTTCACCTTCCAGGGCGAGAAGATTGAGTCTCTGAGGTCTAGCCTTCAGGAGGCCCGCTCCTTCGAAGAGGAAATGGAGGGCGACCCTCCCGCCGACTACGATGACCGGATCATTGCCACCCTGAAGGCGGTGCAGGACAGCAAGCTGGATCAGGTCCTGGTGGAATTCACCTGCAAAAACCAGCCCAAACCCAGCCTGCCGACTGAGTGGGCACTGTGTGGAGAGCGGGAGGACCGCTTGGAATTGCTGAAGCTCTCCACCTTCGCCCTCATCATTACCCCCGGGGACCCTCGCTTGGTTATTTCCTCTGGGTGTGCAACACGGCTCTTCGAAGCCCTGGAAGTCGGTGCCGTCCCGGTGGTGCTGGGGGAGCAGGTCCAGCTTCCCTACCAGGACATGCTGCAGTGGAACGAGGCGGCCCTGGTGGTGCCAAAGCCTCGTGTTACCGAGGTTCATTTCCTGCTCAGAAGCCTCTCCGATAGTGACCTCCTGGCTATGAGGCGGCAAGGCCGCTTTCTCTGGGAGACTTACTTCTCCACTGCTGACAGTATTTTTAATACCGTGCTGGCTATGATTAGGACTCGCATCCAGATCCCAGCCGCTCCCATCCGGGAAGAGGCGGCAGCTGAGATCCCCCACCGTTCAGGCAAGGCGGCTGGAACTGACCCCAACATGGCTGACAACGGGGACCTGGACCTGGGGCCAGTGGAGACGGAGCCGCCCTACGCCTCACCCAGATACCTCCGCAATTTCACTCTGACTGTCACTGACTTTTACCGCAGCTGGAACTGTGCTCCAGGGCCTTTCCATCTTTTCCCCCACACTCCCTTTGACCCTGTGTTGCCCTCAGAGGCCAAATTCTTGGGCTCAGGGACTGGCTTTCGGCCTATTGGTGGTGGAGCTGGGGGTTCTGGCAAGGAATTTCAGGCAGCGCTTGGAGGCAATGTTCCCCGAGAGCAGTTCACGGTGGTGATGTTGACTTATGAGCGGGAGGAAGTGCTTATGAACTCTTTAGAGAGGCTGAATGGCCTCCCTTACCTGAACAAGGTCGTGGTGGTGTGGAATTCTCCCAAGCTGCCATCAGAGGACCTTCTGTGGCCTGACATTGGCGTCCCCATCATGGTAATAGAGAAACGAACAGTTCGTTTTGGTGCTAATTTTTAATGTTTTTCCTTCCTCATCACAGGTGGTCCGTACTGAGAAGAACAGTTTGAACAACCGATTCTTACCCTGGAATGAAATTGAGACAGAGGCCATCCTGTCCATTGATGACGATGCTCACCTCCGCCATGACGAAATCATGTTTGGGTTCCGGTGAGAGACTAATTTCCAATCAAAACTTTAGGTCAGGTCTGTGTATGCACTTGTGTTTTTCAAGGGTGTGGAGAGAAGCTCGGGACCGCATCGTGGGCTTCCCTGGCCGTTACCACGCATGGGACATCCCCCATCAGTCCTGGCTCTACAACTCCAACTACTCCTGTGAGCTGTCCATGGTGCTGACAGGTGCTGCCTTCTTTCACAAGGTAAGAAAAAGCTGGTAATAATGGCATCGACTAGAGCATGTGGTTCTTTTTCTTCCCCTGACAGTATTATGCCTACCTGTATTCTTATGTGATGCCCCAGGCCATCCGGGACATGGTGGATGAATACATCAACTGTGAGGACATTGCCATGAACTTCCTTGTCTCCCACATCACTCGGAAGCCCCCCATCAAGGTGAGGTCCCACCACTGGTGGGGCTGTGGATGATTCCCACTCTGTCTCTCTCTCCCGTTTCCAGGTGACCTCACGGTGGACATTCCGATGCCCAGGATGCCCTCAGGCCCTGTCTCATGATGACTCCCACTTCCACGAGCGGCACAAGTGCATCAACTTCTTCGTGAAGGTGTACGGCTACATGCCCCTCCTGTACACGCAGTTCAGGGTGGATTCTGTGCTCTTCAAGACACGCCTGCCCCATGACAAGACCAAGTGCTTCAAGTTCATCTAGGGGCAGCGCACGGTCTGGGGAAGAGGATGAGCAGAGGGAGGAAGATGGCTCCCAAGGTTCCTAGGCATTGCAGGACCTTGGGCACATCTGCTGGTGGGTGGCCCAGAGCCTCTGCTGGAAGGGGCAGCAGGAGGAGTGGAAGGAAACCGCTGCCTTTATCTTGAAGTCAGCCACACTGGGCCTGGAGCCCTGGGCGGAGTCCCCGGGGTTCCCCACACAGGGCACTGACTGATAGCTTACACTGAGGACTGTGGCGACTCTGCAGAGTCACTCACACCGTTCGTACGCCCAGGACAGCTGGTTCGTGGTTTTTACATTCAATAACAACTATTATGATTATTTAAAAAGAGAAAGTTTCAGATTTGCCATTCAAGGCTTATTTATATATATGTGTGTGTATATAAATACATGCACACACTTGCATACATATATATTTTTGGCTGGGGGAGTGTGAGTTTTGCCTTTCTAAGGGAGGGACCGCGCAGGCTCCTTTGTTCTGTATTCTGGCGGAGATGGGTCCTGGCCTTGTGTCACTGGCTTATCCTTAAAGATCATCTCCCATCCTCCCCAGCGCCATCTGTGTGCAGCAACCAGAAAGGGATGAACTTGGCCCTCTTGCGGGCCTGGACAAGGTCTCTTCCTTACCCTTTCTGTTGCCAGTCAGCAACCTGTAACTCACATTCTCTTCCCAGTGAATCCCTGGGAGCGCCTGACCCTGGTGGGCTGTTCAGCTTCCTGCTGCTGGGGCCAGCGATTTTTGAGGATTTATCTTTAGGCCAGGCTTGCCTCCGTACTTATCCCTGCTCTCCCATTTCTCTCTTGTTTGAGAGAGAATGAGGAAGCAAAGAGTGAGAAAGAATAGGGGCTGAAGACGCCACTCCCAGATGGCTCTTTCTATCCTGCTCTTCTGTTGAAACACACGTGCTGTGGGCCTCAGGCGTTTCTGAAGTGCTCTTTCTTGGATTGGACAGGAGATCAGCAGCGTGCACATCTGCTGTGGTCTGAAGTGGTTTGCAGGTCAGCCTCCTCTCCCTAGTGTAGAGCAAGCCAGTGTCCTTCGAGGAACCCACCCGGCTGGCCGGGAAGTTTTACAGCAAGGCGCCTGCCTTGGGATAATTCCTTGGTGAAATTCACCTTCCCCCCGCCTCTGTCTGGAGCCCCATCCTGTGTTATCTGTGGTTTTTGGACCCCTAATGTCAGCTTGGCTGTAGGACTCCCCGAGGTTTGGTATGTGCTAGAACAATGGGAGGCTGTGATTTGCTGTGTAAGCTCACATCCAGCCTTGGAATCTAACGGGCATTCACAACCCGAGTTACCACTTTCCACTCCCTGCTTAGGATTCTGTTCCCTGGGCTGAAACTGAAATAAGCTAATTTTTTGGGTCACGGTGGCAGTAGGGGAACCTAGGAGGGTGTGAGTGGCATTTGTCAGGGATTTAGCCCATGACGTGTTTCTTGAACCCTACTTTCTGGAAGTGGAGTTGACTCTGGAAGTTTTCTAGCAACTGAACAAAAGCTCAGGTTTGTCCTGGTCATGCACATGCCTTAAGCCAGTTCCGTCTTCCCTAGACCTTGGCATCCTGTGCTTCTATTTCTTGGAATACGTTCTCCTCTGACCTGCCTGTACCACGTGGGTCCTCTTCAAGTACTGTTTTGAAGCTGGGCTCTTTTGTGTAGCTCCCACCCACCTGTAGGGCTAGCTCGGCTTAAGGGAACTCTCCCCATTGGCAAACCGGACCCGGCCGCCGCCAGGACTGTGTTTCCAAAGGTTCCCCGCCCCCAACCCCAGCATCAGCCTGTAGCTCCCCTGCTGAGGCAGTGTGGTTATGTTCCCAGCAGTGGGGGTCAGACGCCCTTCCTCAGAACTTTCTAGTTGCCCTCTACCTGACTCCTGACTTGTATTCCTTTTAGCAGTAGCCTTCTTCCCTCGGGGAGCCAAAGAGTGTGGTGTGTGGCGCTATATTGTGGCTGCTATTTCATCTGGTTTCTTTTAATGTGAGGAACTCACATACTGACTTCAGTGGGACTCGGTGAGCCGGGGCCGTCTGTGTGGTGGGACCCCCTTTAGCGGGACTCAGTGAGCTGGGGCCGTCTGTGTGGTGGAGCCAGGGCCTCTCCCTTTAGTGGAGCCAGGTTGTCGGGCCCCGAATGTCACTGGTGGATCTAAGAAGGGCTGAGTGGTCTGACACCAAAACATGCCGCAGGGAGGGCTGTGGTGCCGGTGCTTCCAACAAGGACAGCCCTCCTTGACCCTGAAAGGAACACTGGCTTGAAGGACTGCAGACAGGCTCTGAGGGGCACGCCCTCCTCAGCGAGAGGCAGCAAGGTGGCCACAGTGTCACTGGTCAGGTGCTTCTCACCACGGGAAAGCCGCCGACCTGTGACTCGCTTGAGATGGGAAAGCGGCGCCACAGACCCCGGGTCTCCTTGGCTGTCTGTGGGCCGCCCCTGGCCACCTTGTCCTGGCTCGCAGGGTGCAGGAGCGCCTCGTTCTCTGGGTGGCCGGCTTGCTGCTCCGGTTTGGGCTGTCTTACCATAACACCGTCCCAGGGCTCTGCAGGCCACTGTGAGCGCTGGCTCCCTGGGCAGTGCTCCTCCGTGTGGACTGTGCCTCAGGCCAGGGCTCACCAGCTGGGGTCCTGTCCGGAAGGATGGGATCTTTCTGGGAGCTGCGCCGGACAGAGTGGGGAGCTCCTAGTTTGTGGGGGGAAGCTTTGATATCCATGCCACGTCCATCCACCCCACCCCTTTTCGTCACGAGCACAATGGTCTTACATTGGATTTTTGTAAAAAAATAAAAATAAATGGAGACTTTAACTCAAGCAGCTTGGAGGTCTTTTGTGGTTTTCCTCAGCAAGTATGGAAGAGTGACCTGAGAGAAGGCACCTGCTTGATTGCTTGATTCCAGGTCGCCACCTGTGTATGCCAGCTGGGCCTGCTCGCAGAAGACGATGGGAGGCAGCCTGACCAGGCCCTGGTGTGGGCTGTGGACCAGAGATGGGTGAACAGACTCACACTCACATGGGCAGCCTTGCCTGTGCCCGGTTCCAGGGCAAGTCATTTTGACAAAACAGGAACTTAGGGGCTGTTGAGGTGCTTTAAGCAGGATGTGGAAGGGCATGTGGCCCATATATGCAAAGTTAATTTTTTCATGGGAATTTAAAATGCGTGTGTGTGTGTGTGTGTGTGTGTGTGTAGTGGTTGTGGGGAGCTGTGTGTGCCTGCGATCCCAGGACAGGTGAGGCCTCACTGTGAATGGCTCGATTCGGTCCATAGGTCATGCCCCTGACCTATAGGTCACTAAGGCACCTGTACCTGCACCGAGCTGACGCTCCCTGACTGCAGAGCCCCATCCTGTTGGTGCCCACAGGCCTAGATCTTGTGCTTGGCTGTGGGATCAGAGGCTTCCTCAGGAGAGGGCACTGAGCTGTGGGCTTCGGGGAGAAGGATGGAGATGGGAAAGGGGGTAAAGGCGAGGACTCCTCTCCTGGGCTCTGCAGGTGGCAGCTTTGGTCACACTGACAGTCCTAAGAATGGGTGAGACTTAACAGTCGGTGTCCCTCCTCAAGTGGGGTTCACGACTGATCAGGCAAGTTTGCAGCAGCTGATGGGTGAGATGTCATCGAGGGGCATTCCTCTTTGGGTCTGGAGTTTTGGCTGTCAAGCTCCTGTTCTTCCAGCCATCCATCTCCATGTTACGATTGTCCTGGGACCAGAGAGACTTGAGAAGGTGGCATGAGGCTGTAGAAAATGTGTCTTCCTATACACAGAGATATGATGTCTGCTTTGAGTCTATACCTGTCGAGTTGTGTCTTGGACTTACGGTCTGCCAAGGTGGTAAATGTTAGCTGTTGATGGGATCATCACTGAAGTGGAAGGCTCCACAAGGTTTACAAAATGTGTTAAGAAGAATGTTGATGGTGGTGTGTGGTGCCTAACATCTTAATCTCAGCATTTGGTGAGGCAGAAGTGGGAGGATCACATGAGGCCAGTTCAAGACCAGTCTGGGCAACATAGCAAGACCCCCATCTCTACAAAAAAATTAGAATGTTATGAAGATACTGAAAAGAAGAAAGGAGAATGTAGTGGGTAAAGGTCTGGGCCCTGGAACAGACTGGGTGCAGATCTTGGGCTGCCCATCACACTGGTGGAGAGCAAGTTATCTATTACTATTTTAGGCTCTAATCCCACCATACGGTGGCAAAAGTTGTGCCCATCTCTTAAGCATATGTTAAAAGTTAAATAATATAATATACGTAGAGTCCACTGTTTGACACAATAAAAATGAACTATTACTGGAGTAAAATAGTGTCCACTTCTTCATGGCTCTTTCTGCCTTCCGCTAGGTTTGAGCGCCAGCGCCTGGCTGAGTGCCCTGCTCACCTCCTATTAGAGCCCCCACGCTCTGTCGCCTCACCATGCTGTGTGCTGGCCACTGCTCTGCCTCCCACACCGGACTGCAGCCTCTCAAGAACACAGGAGTTCCATAGTTTTCTCATGAATGAATGCTTTGACAAAGTGAAGAGGGTCACTTAGAAATCACAGCTTAGGCAAATTGTTTTACCTTTCTTCATCTGTCTTGACGTTTATGAAAGAGTACAGGCTGGGTGCGGTGGTTCACGCCTGTAATCCCAGCACCTGGGGAGGCCAAGGCGGGTGGATCACCTGAGGTCAGGAGTTTGAGACCAGCCTGGCCAAAATGGCGAAACCCCTTCTCTACTAAAAATACAAAAATTAGCCAGGTGTGGTGGCACGTGCCTGTAATC